AAAGATGGAAACTGAGGAGCAAGTGTAAGATGCAGAAGAGCTGGAAGACAAAGGGTTGTAGTCAACGAGTGAGCTCTTGGAGTTTAAAGTTTCACAGACAGTACTTACTGTAACTTTAAAATTTCAGACACAGCACTTACTGTAATTTTCTTGTCTCTAAAGCAGGCTTTGAACCTGGATAGATTTGGATAGAACCCCGACTTTGTCATTTGCTAACTGCAAGGCTTTGAATAAACGATTTAATTTCTCTGCGTCTGTTTCCTCATCTGTGAAATGAGGATAACAATACTGTCCACCTTACAACAATGTTAATAATCGGAAAAAGGACATAGGTAACGTGCCTGGCCTGTAGCTCACCAAATATTAGGTGGTGTTGCGATTAAGATGCCTTAGAACAATTCAGTTCTCCGACTCTCTAGACCTGAGGAACCTTCCCAGGGAACCCCTAACTTTCCCAGACCACACTGTCAGATATTCTATAGGCCCCGCCCCTCCAGAGCCTCCGAGTCCTCCCTAGCCCACCCGAGCCCGGTCCCCAGCATTACCTGACCCATAGCGCACGTCGTGTGAGTGCAGTCGGACGTTGTGGCGCGTATTGAGTAGCTTCACCACGGAGCCGCAAGTAACGACACCCAGGCTGGACGCTCCCACAGCGCTCCACAAACCCCCCAACAACAGCAGAGGTACTACAGCCATCCTAACTGTATCGCGGAGCCCCAAATCTTCGAAGAAAACTCGGCCCCTCCCCGGAACCGGAAGCTAATGGCGAAACCACGGAGAGAAGGAAGTGAAGAAGCCCGAGTCTGATCTTTATGGTTTATTTGACTAGAGCGGCCTGAGAAACCGGCTGAGCCTGGTTACTTACGATACTCTCGCTCTGTTCCAGGGGCTCAGTGACAGCTGCCTTCCTGAGCCGCTTCGGTTACCTTTCGCACCCACGAGACGAAAGCTTCCGAGAGCGGGAGAGAGAACAAGAAATGGCCCGCCCACTCCCGGTGACAGGGAGCCGGAAATGACGTAGCACGTTGACGCAGCAGCGGCGGCGGTGGCGGCGGAGGGGCCGTGCGGTGGGTCCGTACTATCTTTTCCCAGTCTCGGTTCGACGACTCCATTTTCCTCGGTGGGGGCTTAGCGCACTGGAGGAGCGGCGGGCTTCAGACAGGTAAAGTTCCGACTGGAGAGCGTGTTTCTCGCATAGCATAGTGTGTGCTTTATTGCTAACCTAGGCGATGGGAAGAAAGAGAACACAGCTATCTTTCCAAGCTGTGTGCAGCATGGAGCACCAGCTGCCCTTGAGACAGAAGAAAGCTGTTGTTTTCATCAGGTAGGCTGTGTGTTTCTCTGTTAAGTAGGCTGACCCCTAGGCTTACTATACCGCATCTCTTTAGGGTCTTTACAGTCACTCCTCAACTTTTTGGACTCAGGACCCCTTTATACTCTTAAAACTTATTTAGGACTTCAAAGACATTTTGTTTATGTGAGTTATATCCTTTGATATTTACCAGATTCGAAATTAAAACTCAGTGAGACATTTAAAAATATTTATTGATTTATTTTAAAGTAGTAAACAATAATACTTTTTATGAATAACAGTAGTTTTTTGGGTTTTTTTGTTTGTTTGTTTGTTTTGAGACGGAGTCTCACTGTCGGTGCAGTAGCACCATCTTGGCTCACTGCAACCTCTGCCTTCCAGGTTCAAGCAATTCTCCTGCTTCAGCCTCCTGAATAGCTGGGACTACAGGCGCCTGCCACCATACCCAGCTAATTTTTCATTTTTAGTGGAGGCAGAGTTTCACCATGTTGGCCAGGCTGGTCTCAAACTGCTGACCTCAGGTGATCGGCCTGCCTCGGCCTGGGGTTACAGGCATGAGCCACAGCACTCGGCCGAATAATAATAGTTTTTAAAACAAAACATTTTAGTAAGAATGGACTGGGTGTGGTGGCTCACTCCTGTAATCCCAGAACTTTGGAAGGTCGAGGCAGGTGGATCACTTGAGCTCAGGAGTTCGAAACCAGCCTGGCTAACATGGTGAAACTTTGTCTTAAAAAATAAATGAATAGCCGGGCGTGGTGGCTCACGCCTGTAGTCCCAGCACTTTGGGAGGCCAAGGCAGGTGGATCACTTGAGGTCAGGAGTTCGAGACCAGCCTGGCCAATATGGCCAAACCCCATCTCTACTAAAAAAAACAAAAATTAGCTAGACGTGGTGGCGAGCGCCTGTAGTCCCACCTACTCGGGAGGCTGAGGCAAGAGAATCGCTTGAACCCAGGAGGCGGAGGTTGCAGCGAGCCAGGATCGTGCCATTGCACTTCATCCTGGGTGAGAGAGTAAGACTCTGTCTCAAAATAAGTAAATTAAGTAAGAATGACATTCTTTGTTTTTTAGTACAATGTTTTAATGTCTGCTCTAACAGAATACAGCTGTGTTCTCATATGTTTTTGCATTCAGTCTGTTGTGATAACCACATGTCCTATAACCTCTGGAAAACTCCACTCTATGCTCCTGAGAGAACAGAGGGACTGGCCCCTGGACCACGCCCTGAAAACTATTGATAGATGTGGTACTGTCAACCATGAAGAGTCAGACAGACCTCAGCACTTACAGATGATAGTTTTGTCACCTTGAACAAATGACTACATCTCTCTGAGTCTGTTTCCTCCTCTGTTGAGAGAGAAGTGTGCTGTAACTCATAGGACAGTGTAGGGATTAATAGAATACTTGTTCTCCTTGATAGGGACATAAAATAGTAGGGTATTTGTTAGTGTCTGGCACTTGGTAGGTGTGTAATAAGCATTATTCCTCAGGGTACTTTTTAAAAAATTGCTTAAAATACCCAAGAGAGACCCATATTATTTTGATTGGGTTTTGTGTGTGTGTTGTGAGTTTATTGTCCAGTTCTCTTCCTGTGCCTGTTCTGTGTGTCTATTGTAATATATAAAACGATTTTATGGTCCTTATTTTCATATTTCTATCTCTAGGAGACATTCAACTCCTTGAAAATGAACAATCCGGCCAGGCGCGGTGGCTCACGCCTGTAAATCCCAGCACTTTGGGAGGCCGAGGCGGGCAGATCACCTGAGGTCAGGAGTTCAAGACCAGCCTGACCAACATGGAGAAACCCCCTCTCTACTAAAAATGCAAAATTAGCCAGCATGGTGGTGCATGCCTGTAATCCCAGCTACTCGGGAGGCTGAGGCAGGAGAATCGCTTGAACCCAGGAGGTGGAGGTTGCGGTGAGCCGAGATCACGCCATTGCACTCCAGCCTGGGCAACAAGAGCGAAACTCCATCTCAAAAAAAAAAAAGAAAGAAAATGAACAATTCTCTTCAAATCCCCAGCTCTTAGCAGAGTATATGTACATTGTAGGCATTCAGTTAGGTTTGTGGAAAGAATGGCATCTGAAACCTCAACCGAAAATTGAACATTCCCCCTCCCTCCTATACCTTCAGTTTTGTTTTCTTGAGTTTAGTTAATCTCAAGTTCATTGGTTATAGTATTGATTGAGCTCCGTAAGGGCAATTTTGAGGAGAATTAGAGCCACAGAACTTAAGGCACCTTCAGGTAGCCATTAGCCACCCTTCTCTTCTCTCCCCTCCCACTGCCATCTTTAACTGGGAAGATGGCAGCAATATGAAAACGTAAGTAGTTTATTTAACAGACACTTAACAGTTTTTTTTATCCTTCACTCTTTTCTTTCCCTAGTTATCTTCAGGCAGAGTGAGAAGCTGCAGCAATGTCTGATTTTGTGGAAAGCGAGGCTGAGGAGTCAGAGGAAGAATACAATGATGAAGGCGAGGTGGTACCCCGAGTCACCAAGAAATTTGTGGAAGAGGAGGATGATGGTGAGGAGGCCCCAGCCTCAAGCTTCTCCCCAGTCTCCATGCCTCAAACATGCATGTCTTCCAGATGAGGAGGAGGAGGAGGAGAACCTAGATGATCAGGATGAGCAAGGCAACTTGAAAGGCTTTATCAATGACGATGATGATGAAGATGAAGGGGAGGAGGATGAGGGCAGTGACTCTGGTGATTCAGAAGATGATGTTGGCCACAAGAAGAGAAAACGCAGTGAGTAGTCTGTCGTTGGCTCAAGTGAGGCTCCATCACCATGGGCAACACTTTGTTTCTTCAGCCTCTTTTGATGACCGCCTGGAGGATGATGATTTTGACCTCATTGAGGAGAATTTGGGTGTCAAAGTCAAAAGAGGAGTAAGTGTCATTCTTTGTCTTTTGTCCCTGGGGATCCTGATAAGGCAGGTTTTCCCACCCCTAGCAAAAGTACCGGCGTGTCAAAAAAATGTCAGATGACGAGGACGATGACGAGGAGGAATATGGCAAGGAGGAACATGAAAAAGAAGCTATTGCGGAAGAAATCTTCCAGGATGGGGAAGGGGAAGAAGGGCAGGAGGCCATGGAGGCCCCCATGGCTCCTCCAGAGGAGGAGGAAGAAGATGATGAGGAGTCAGGTATGTTATATTGGGCAGGGAAGCCAGTGTTTTCTGAGCCCCAACCCATCCTTTTCCTACCCAGATATTGACGACTTCATTGTGGATGATGATGGACAGCCTCTGAAAAAACCTAAGTGGCGGAAAAAGCTTCCTGGATACACAGACGCGTGAGTGGGGTCTGGTACAAGGTGGGGATAAACTGAGCCACCTGCCTCTTGCTGCCACCTACAGGGCCCTGCAAGAAGCCCAGGAAATCTTCGGTGTGGACTTTGACTATGATGAATTTGAGAAATACAATGAGTATGATGAAGAACTGGAGGAAGAGTATGAGTATGAGGATGATGAGGCTGAGGGTGAAATCCGAGTGCGCCCCAAGAAGACCACCAAGAAGCGTGTGAGCCGTAGGAGCATCTTTGAAATGTATGAGCCCAGTGAGCTAGAAAGCAGCCACCTCACAGATCAGGACAATGAAATCCGAGCCACTGACCTGCCTGAGAGGTTCCAGGTAAAAAACCACCAGCCTCTGCTCTTCTACCATCCGTCTCACCCTGTTGTCTTATCCACTCCAGCTCCGCTCCATCCCAGTCAAGGGGGCTGAAGATGATGAACTAGAAGAAGAAGCTGACTGGATCTACAGGAATGCTTTTGCCACACCAACCATTTCTCTCCAGGTACACAAAAAAGATCCTTAGGTTTTGACATGTGTCTTGCTATTTCTTTATTTTCCTACTGTAGGAAAGCTGTGATTACCTAGACCGAGGGCAGCCAGCCAGCAGCTTCAGTCGGAAAGGGCCCAGCACAATTCAGAAGATCAAAGAGGCCCTGGGCTTCATGCGAAATCAGCATTTTGAGGTAACACCTCAAGCTCTGGTGGCCCATTGGTGTCTGAGTGACTGCAGTCTCTTTGCCATCCTAGGTGCCTTTTATTGCCTTCTATCGAAAGGAGTATGTGGAGCCTGAGTTGCACATCAATGACCTATGGAGAGTCTGGCAGTGGGATGAAAAGGTAATGTAGATCCGTGGCCCCCAAGAGGTGTGCAAGCTCTCATTCCTGCCCTACTTCACCTTAGTGGACCCAGCTGCGGATCCGTAAAGAGAACCTAACACGGCTGTTTGAGAAGATGCAGGCTTATCAGTATGAACAGATCTCTGCTGACCCTGACAAACCTCTTGCTGATGGCATCCGGGCTCTGGACACCACTGACATGGAGAGGTAAAACATGCGGTGTTTATTCCATTATGGGAATGACTGAAACCTTATGTCTCTTCTTTTTCAGGCTCAAGGATGTCCAATCAATGGATGAGCTGAAAGATGTCTACAACCATTTTCTTCTTTATTATGGCCGAGACATCCCTAAGATGCAGAACGCCGCCAAAGCTAGCCGCAAGAAGCTGAAGCGTGTCAGGGAAGAGGGAGATGAAGAAGGTTAGTGCTGGAAAAGAAAATCCAGGAGATTTGAACCCTAAATCTCCCCATGTTTTCTTCCCAGGTGAAGGTGACGAGGCAGAAGATGAGGAGCAGAGGGGGCCTGAGCTCAAGCAAGCCTCTCGCCGAGACATGTACACCATCTGCCAGAGTGCTGGGCTAGGTAAAAGCTAGCTGCTTTGGGATTTAGGCATTTGCCTTACCCTTCACTCTTCTGTTTGCTTTAGATGGCCTGGCCAAAAAGTTTGGGCTTACTCCCGAGCAGTTTGGGGAGAACCTGCGGGATAGCTACCAGCGGCACGAGACAGAGCAGTTTCCCGCGGAGCCCTTGGAGCTGGCCAAGGATTACGTTTGCAGGTAGGCATGCAGCAGGTGGCTGACAGGAGGAGCTGGTCCTGTAGCTGCACCATTTTCCCCACAGCCAGTTCCCTACTCCAGAAGCTGTGCTAGAAGGCGCCCGCTACATGGTAGCCCTGCAGATTGCCCGTGAGCCCCTTGTCCGGCAGGTGCTGAGGCAAACCTTCCAAGAGAGAGCCAAGTTAAATATAACCCCCACCAAGAAAGGTAGAAAGGTGAGCTGGGTGAAGGGCTTTGATCCAAGATGGCAGGCTCATGATTCCCCCTTCATGTGTGCAGGATGTGGATGAGGCCCACTATGCCTATTCCTTCAAGTATTTAAAGAACAAGCCTGTTAAGGAACTGAGAGATGACCAGTTTCTCAAGATATGCCTGGCTGAAGACGAAGGGCTCCTCACCACTGACATCAGCATAGATTTGAAGGGAGTGGAAGGGTAAGCAGAGCCCTGGGCTGGCGACTCTCTGGTCCTGACACCATAGCTTTGTGTCTCTTCTCAGCTATGGCAACGACCAGACATATTTTGAGGAGATAAAACAGTTTTACTACCGAGATGAGTTCAGCCACCAGGTGCAGGAGTGGAACCGGCAGCGCACCATGGCCATCGAACGGGCTTTACAGCAGTTCCTCTATGTGCAGATGGCCAAAGAACTCAAGAACAAGCTGCTGGCTGAAGCCAAGGAATATGTCATAAAGGTGAGGACAGAGACTCATGATTTTTTTTTTTTGTATGTAATACCTGTTGTGTCTCTTCCCTCAGGCCTGTAGTCGAAAGCTCTACAATTGGTTGAGAGTGGCACCCTACCGACCAGATCAGCAGGTGGAAGAAGATGACGACTTTATGGACGAGAACCAAGGGAAGGGCATTCGAGTCCTCGGCATTGCTTTCTCCTCTGCCAGGTAACAGCCTATTTTTGCCTCCCCAGCACCATATTGCATTCTTGTTTTTCTGTCTGTCTGGCAGAGATCACCCTGTGTTCTGCGCCCTGGTCAATGGTGAAGGAGAAGTGACAGACTTCCTTCGACTGCCCCATTTTACCAAACGGCGAACTGCATGGAGAGAGGAAGAGCGGGAAAAGAAGGCAAGTGGCTAGGACGAGGATACTAAGTGTACAGCCATTCAGCTTCAATTTTCTTTCAATCCAGGCTCAAGACATTGAAACGCTAAAGAAATTTCTCCTGAATAAGAAGCCTCATGTAGTGACAGTTGCAGGAGAGAACAGGTAGGTAGGGATTAGACCACACCTGGTTTAAGACATATTCATTGACCAACACTCATCCCACCAGGGACGCCCAGATGTTGATTGAAGATGTGAAGCGCATTGTACATGAGCTGGACCAGGGCCAGCAGCTGTCATCTATTGGGGTAGAGCTGGTTGACAACGAGTTGGCCATTCTCTATATGAACAGCAAGAAGTCAGAGGTAATGCTGGAGCCTCACCCTTAGGGCCTGCCTTAAGGCCCTGCTGACCCTCGTTTGACTCTAGGCAGAGTTCCGGGATTATCCTCCAGTGCTGAGACAGGCCGTCTCCCTGGCCCGGCGCATCCAGGACCCTCTGATTGAATTTGCCCAGGTGTGCAGTTCCGATGAAGACATCCTGTGTCTCAAGTTTCACCCCTTGCAGGTGAGTAGGATTTGACAGGCAGGCTCGGGTGATAACCTTACTCCTGCCTGCTGAATGTCCACAGGAGCATGTGGTGAAAGAGGAGCTGCTCAACGCCTTGTACTGTGAATTTATCAACCGAGTCAATGAGGTCGGGGTCGATGTCAACCGTGCCATTGCCCACCCTTACAGCCAGGCCTTGATCCAGTATGTTTGTGGCCTGGGACCTCGGAAAGGGACCCACCTCCTGAAGGTAGGATTGGAGTGAATTCAGAAATTTTAAAACTGCCCTGGCTCAGTCCAGCTCTCTCCCCCAGATCCTGAAGCAGAACAACACCCGGCTCGAGAGCCGGACCCAGCTGGTCACCATGTGCCACATGGGTCCCAAAGTCTTCATGAATTGTGCTGGCTTCCTCAAGATCGACACGGCCTCCCTGGGGGACAGGTGATGCCCTCTGCCTGGATGGGGCAGGAGGATATATCCTGTTCCTTTTCTGCCTTTCCTCCAGCACTGACTCATATATTGAAGTCCTTGATGGTTCCCGTGTCCACCCTGAGACTTATGAGTGGGCTAGGAAGATGGCAGTGGATGCCCTGGAATACGATGAATCAGCCGAGGATGCCAATCCTGCAGGAGCCCTTGAAGAAATCTTGGAAAACCCAGAGCGACTGAAAGACCTGGACCTTGATGCCTTTGCAGAAGAGCTGGAGAGGCAGGTAAGGGACAGCATGGAAGGCCCGGCAGGAGAGCAAGGCTCTTCTTGATGGGCTTCTTCCCCAGGGCTATGGTGACAAACACATCACACTCTATGACATCCGGGCAGAGCTGAGCTGTCGATATAAGGACCTCCGGACAGCCTACCGCTCTCCCAACACAGAGGAGATCTTCAATATGTTAACCAAAGAAACACCAGAGACCTTCTACATTGGTAAATTCTGGGGTCATTTTTTTATTGGGGGCGCCTGCTCCCCATCCTCTTTTCCTTCTTGCAGGAAAGCTCATCATCTGCAATGTCACTGGCATTGCCCACAGGCGTCCCCAGGGTGAGAGCTATGACCAGGCGATCCGCAATGATGAGACAGGGCTGTGGCAGTGCCCCTTCTGTCAGCAGGACAATTTCCCTGAACTAAGCGAGGTGTGTGCTGCAGCATTATCCTGCTCAGTGGATAATCAAGCTCTTCTCCTCATGCCCTCTTCAGGTGTGGAACCACTTTGACAGCGGTTCGTGCCCAGGCCAGGCCATCGGTGTCAAAACACGGCTAGACAATGGTGTCACCGGCTTCATCCCCACCAAATTCCTCAGTGACAAAGTGGTAAAGCGGCCAGAAGAACGAGTGAAGGTAGAGGACTGATTGTCCTAAGGTCGTAGTGCTCCCTTCCAGCTCAAATGTTCTGTGGATCTAGGTGGGAATGACTGTTCACTGCCGCATCATGAAGATTGACATTGAGAAGTTCAGTGCAGACCTGACCTGCCGCACCTCAGACCTCATGGACAGGAACAATGAGTGGAAGCTGCCCAAAGACACCTACTATGACTTTGATGCTGAAGCTGCAGACCACAAGCAGGAGGAGGACATGAAGCGGAAGCAGCAGCGGACCAGTGAGTGTGCCTCCCACCATCTCTGTGCACCCCCCAGTCTGTACTGCTTTTCTGCCCTTTTCAGCATACATCAAGAGAGTGATCGCACACCCATCCTTCCATAATATCAATTTCAAGCAAGCAGAAAAGATGATGGAGACCATGGACCAGGGTGATGTGATTATCCGACCAAGCAGCAAGGGCGAGAACCACCTGACAGTGACCTGGAAAGTCAGTGATGGCATCTACCAGCATGTGGATGTGCGGGAGGAGGGCAAGGAAAATGCCTTCAGCCTGGGAGCCACTCTGTGGATCAACAGTGAGGTGAGAGCCAGTGCCTGCCCACCTCCCATCCCTGACACATGGGGCCTTTACCTTCTTCCCACAGGAATTCGAAGATTTGGATGAGATTGTTGCTCGCTATGTCCAGCCCATGGCATCCTTTGCCCGGGACCTTCTGAATCACAAGTATTATCAGGACTGCAGCGGTGGGGACCGCAAGGTAAGCCCAGGGCCCTCTGAGGAATGACACTTATCCCAACCTCTCCCCCTCATTCTACCCCCAGAAATTAGAGGAGCTGCTCATCAAAACTAAGAAGGAGAAGCCCACCTTCATCCCTTATTTCATCTGTGCCTGCAAGGAACTGCCCGGCAAGTTCCTACTGGGATACCAGCCCCGGGGTAAACCCAGGTGAGCACTAGTGCTGAGAAGGTGCTGCCACTTTTCTGATGCATGTTTCCTTCTAAAATCCTAGGATAGAATATGTAACGGTGACTCCAGAGGGATTCCGGTACCGGGGCCAGATCTTCCCAACCGTGAATGGACTGTTTAGATGGTTTAAGGATCACTACCAGGATCCTGTACCAGGTGAGTTCTGCTCTTCCTGACTTCAGGGACGTGAGGGATGTAACTAAATAATCACTTCCTGCAGGCATCACCCCTAGCAGCAGCAGCAGGACCCGGACACCTGCCTCTATCAATGCTACCCCAGCCAACATCAACCTTGCAGGTGAGGAGCTTGAGCCTGGGACTGGAGGTGGGACATGCCCCTCCCCACCTCTGTGTGCTTACAGATCTGACACGGGCTGTGAATGCCCTGCCTCAGAACATGACTTCACAGATGTTCAGTGCCATTGCTGCGGTGACAGGCCAAGGACAGAACCCTAATGCCACCCCAGCCCAGTGGGCCTCCAGCCAGTACGGCTATGGCGGCAGTGGAGGCGGCAGCAGTGCTTACCACGTATGTGGCTTGGGGAGGAAGCTCCCTGTGCACCATCCCTATTTAACTGTTCATGCCTCTCCAGGTATTCCCAACGCCAGCCCAGCAGCCAGTGGCCACACCACTAATGACCCCTAGCTACTCCTACACGACCCCAAGCCAGCCCATCACCACCCCTCAGTACCACCAGCTCCAGGCCAGCACCACCCCACAGTCGGCCCAGGCCCAGCCCCAGCCCTCTTCCAGCTCCCGGCAACGGCAGCAGCAGCCAAAGTAAGTATCTGGATGGTGGCACAGTGCAGGTCAGTCCCAATCTCAACTTTTCTTCCCCTCCCAGGTCCAACAGCCATGCAGCCATCGACTGGGGAAAAATGGCGGAGCAGTGGCTGCAGGAAAAGGAGGCAGAACGGCGGAAACAGAAGCAGCGGCTGACACCTCGGCCCTCCCCCAGCCCCATGATCGAAAGCACCCCCATGTCCATTGCTGGCGATGCCACCCCACTCCTGGACGAGATGGATCGGTAGGGGGCCTGCTCCTCGGACTCTGGTTACCTCTGAGGCTGGGAAAGGCCTGGCTGCCCACTGCCTCCCTCCCTGCCCCTCCTTTTATGTCCATAAAGTGGCGTGAAGTGAGACGTTCTCTTTGGTGGTCAACCCGGATGGGTGACAGGCTGGATGGCCTTGTGAACTTGAGCTCAGTGTATGCTAGGCAACAATTCTCCCGCTCCAGACCCTCACCGACCACCTGTCCTGGGACCAGGCTGGGAGGGGAGTGTGGCAGGGAGGAGGAAGAGGAAGGTGAGAATGAGTAGAACAGTTTTGTATTCTACTCCCTACAAGCCATTTTGAACTTCTGCCCTCACCGGACTCTGGGCTGTGACTGGGGCACCAAACTCAGCACATGAGTCTCCCCTAGCTCTCGTGGGGAGAGGGATGCTATTTATTCAGTTTGGGGCAGGAGGGAGAGGAGGGAAAGTATTTCTGACCCTGATGCCAACAGCCGGGTGGCTGTCCAAGCAGGATTGCAGGGGACACAGGGAAGCACTGCCCAGCCCCTGCCTGGCTGCCCTTTCCCCCCTGCTGCTGCCACCGCTTCCTGCCTGTCATTTGAATAAACAGTGTTTCTATTGAGCTCTTGCCAAAGCCTCTCTCTCCAACTCTCCAGCTCTTTGAGGGGTGGCTTTCAAAGCAGTGTTTGGAGCTCCAAGGACTCCCCTGACTCCCTCTTCTGATCCATCAGAGGCAAAGATTCATAGACTAGAGGCAGCTTCTACATCAGACTGCCTGGGGCACATCCCTGCTCTACTTCCCAGCCGGGTGACCCTGTGCCAGTTCCTGCTGCCTTTCAGCTGGCTTTCTTACCTGTAACATGGAGATAGTGATACCTGCCTCATCAGCTGCTGTGAGGACCAAGGCAGCGTGTGCAAGCTCCTTGGCCCAACGCCTGGTACGTCGCAAATGTTACCCGGTATTATTACACCCACTCACTCACCCACAGCACAGCTGCCCCATCCGCCCATGCCTGCTGGTCTTCTCTGGCACCCTGGAGAAAGGCCACAAGTAAATCTGGATTTCTCAACTTGAGCCTCTGCCGTTCATCTCTTCCCTTTT